CAGGAGAATCACTTGAACCCGGGAGGCAGAGTTTGCAGTGAGCCGAGATCGCGCCACTGCACTCCAGCCTGGGCGAAGAGCACTACAGCCACCTGTAGGTGAATATGAAAAGCAATGCTGAAAGAAGCAAATTGCTGGAGAATACATACGCAATTCCAAAAGCTTCAAAATTGAACGAAACAAGATAGTGATACATACATTATGTGGTAAAGCTATAAAGAAAACCAAGGCAAGCTGATATAAAAAATTCAGAAAATAATTATTAAAAACTTAAGTCATTAACGTTTAGAGAACTGAAATGTCTCTATTTTCCAAATTAATACTCCTGATAATAGCATCAGGTCTTTCCTGATCTTGCCCACTGTCGCAGCTCCCAGTGACACCCCGTTATTGTATTTATTTTTCAAGGACTGAACCATCTGACAATTTGTATGTGCTGCGTAATACATGTATCCTCAGTAGGGGATAGCTTTCAAGGCTAGCGCTTGGCGACGCTCTGACAGTAGAGTTCATTATCTATTGAATGAATATATGCGCTTTGGCACACGTTGGTTCAGCACTACTCATTTTAGTCCGAATCCTTCTCGTGGCTTCCGTTCAGTCGCCGCCCAAACCCCTGCCCCATCTCGCAGGCTCTAAACTCCCTGGACTCGTTCCCGAGTCCCAGACGTAGTTTTCTCCTAGACTCTGCACTGGGCCAACAGAGTGGGAGAAAGGTGGAAGGTCTGGATTGGGAGAAAAGCGCTTCCCAGGCGTCCAAGCATGTGAAGAGAATGAGGTCTTTTCATTCAACAAGAGACCGTTGAATGAAGGCCCCTCAGCAACAAGGCCCGTCAGCCCTAACGCCATGAGGAACGCGCGGCGCTGACGGTACAGTGGCTGGTTAACTAAACCGGATTGCTACCGGCCACCCCGGTGACGTCACGACCTCCTCGAACTCCTGATTGGAGGAGCTGCGTTTGGTCAATTCTCGCGATGACTCCTCCAGGTTACCCCTCTCTCCCTCCCTTTGCCCTGACCCGGTAGTCGACCGTGGACCGCGCTGCGAGCCTCGGAGACGCCGTAGAAGGAGACCTGCTTCCGGGACTGGACCAGGCGCCTGCGACTCTTCTCAGACGCCGACGTGCACGAGGTTTGGCTCCCAGGTGTCCTGCCTGCCAGACCCGCGGTAGCTCGGCTCGGCCAGTTTTGCTAGGGCTGCCTGGCGAGCCACACCAATTCCCATCCTTTGGTATCGCCAGGATTCGGCGGCTGTGAAACTGATTTCCGGTCGCTAAGGTCTCCATGGAGACAGCACTTTAACCACTTTCTCCCACTGTCATTCCTCGACTCCACGTGGTTCAGAAATCGCCCAGAGAATGTTTGTGGGAGTCAGCCAGGAAGGTGTAGAGTGAAGCAGCGTTCTAAAGGGAAGCAGTAAGTGGGACCTAGGAGGAGTGTAATTTACTACATTAATGCCTTAAAGTCTTCTTTCTTGCAGTGACTACTATTAATTCTATTTAAAATGGGTGTAAAGAAGAAGAAAGAAATGCAAGTTGCTGCGCTGACCATTTGCCATCAGGACCTTGAAACTTTGAAATGTAGGTGACTTCTGGTTTCCCTTATTATATTTATTGAAAATTTTTTTTTGTATATGTTATATAGCTTTTGCTGATGTGGAAGGGAAAAATCTAGCTTCTTTGCTGTTACATTGTGTGCAACTCACGGATGGAGTGTCACAAATCCATTATATTAAACAGGTAAGTCTGAATTGATATTCATGGATGCATCTTATAAAAATTACTTCAATGTTTTGTATTATAGATTGTGCCTCTGCTGGAGAAAGCAGATAAAAATGGCATGTGTGATCCCACTATTCAAAGTTGTTTGGATATCTTAGCAGGCATTTATCTTTCTTTGAGTCTAAAGAATCCCTTGAAGAAAGTATTGGCAAGGTAAGAAAAAAAGGAAGGGAAGTTGGGTGTTAGTCAGATTTTTAATATTTGTTTCTTTTTCTAGCTCACTAAATAGCCTGCCTGATTTTTTTCTACCTGAGGCTATGCACCGTTTTACTTCTCGTCTTCAGGAAGAATTGAATACTACTGACTTATACTCTTACAGGAAAGTTACTGACAATATTTCTTCCTGTATGGAGAACTTTAACTTGGGTAAGGCTGCACTTTTCTAGTCCTTTTTCTGGCTCCTTACCAGTGTTCATTTTTTCCTCTACAGGTAGAGCAAGTGTTAATAATCTGCTTAAAAATGGTAAGTCCTATTATTTTATTTTGTTCCATGAGAATTCTTATTTGTCATATTCTTTTTGTTTCAGTGCTTCATTTTCTGCAGAAGAGTTTAATTGAAATCCTGGAAGAAAATAGGCAAGTGCTATATGTTGGCATTTGTGTGTGCACCTTTTGTAATAATGTCTTTTCTTCTTTATAGAAAATGTGCTGGAAATCATATTATTCAAACACAGTTGATGAATGACTTACTGGTAGGCATTAGAGTTTCAATGATGTTAGTACAGAAAGTACAAGATTTCCAGGGAAATCTTTGGAAGACTTCCGATTCTCCCATATGGCAAAATATGTGTGGATTGCTGAGTATTTTTACCAAGGTTTTAAGCGATGGTAAGTGTAACAAATTATATACAAATGATATAAACACAAGCTTCTCTCCTTTTTTGCCAAATAGATGATCTGTTACAGACTGTACAGAGCACATCTGGATTAGCTATTATTCTTTTTATTAAGACTATGTTTCACCCGTCTGAAAAGATTCCTCATTTGGTAAGTGCATCTCCTTTTTAGAATTGTACTTTTTATGTGTGTTAGCTCTGCTATATTTTTCCAGATTAGCAGTGTGCTGCTTCGTTCAGTGGACTGCACCAGTGTCCCCGAGTGGTTTATGAGCAGCTGCAGGAGCCTCTGTTGTGGTGACATCTCTCAGTCAGCTGTCTTATTCCTCTGTCAGGGGACACTTGCCATGTTGGACTGGCAGAACGGAAGCATGGGTCGGAGTGGGGAGGCCCTGCTCTTGGATACTGCACATGTTTTGTTCACCTTGAGTTCACAGTGAGTTTTGATGCTATCGTCTCATATTTTGTACAATAATGGCTCATGGCTCATTTTTCTTCAGGATTAAAGAGCCAACGCTGGAAATGTTTCTGTCTAGAATCTTAGCATCCTGGACTAATTCAGCCATACAAGTCCTTGAATCAAGTTCCCCGAGCCTAACGGACAGCCTGAATGGGAATTCAAGTATAGTTGGGAGACTTTTGGAATATGTCTATACCCATTGGGAACATCCATTGGATGCTCTGAGACACCAAACCAAAATCATGTTCAAAAACCTTCTCCAAATGCACCGGCTCACTGTGGAAGGTGCAGATTTCGTCCCTGATCCTTTCTTTGTGGAATTGACTGAGAGTCTTTTACGATTGGAATGGCATATTAAAGGAAAGTACACGTGCCTTGGTTGTTTGGTAGAGTGCATAGGAGTTGAACATATTTTGGCTATAGATAAAACTATTCCATCTCAAATCTTAGAGGTGATGGGAGACCAGTCATTGGTACCTTATGCAAGTGACCTCTTGGAAACCATGTTTAGAAATCATAAGAGTCATTTGAAATCCCAGACTGCTGAGAGTTCTTGGATTGACCAGTGGCATGAGACTTGGGTTTCTCCTCTCCTTTTTATATTGTGTGAAGGAAACTTGGATCAAAAATCTTACGTGATTGATTATTACTTGCCAAAATTATTAAGTTACAGCCCTGAAAGCTTACAGTACATGGTAAAGATTCTTCAGACTTCTATTGATGCTAAAACTGGTAAGAAAAATGCATTTTTGTTTTAGTAGTTTTACAGTAATGGTCTTTGTTATTGTGCTTTCAGGACAAGAGCAATCTTTCCCATCCTTAGGGTCTTGTAATAGCAGGGGGGCTCTGGGAGCTTTGATGGCATGTCTGCGAATAGCTAGAGCTCATGGACATCTTCAGTCTGCAACTGATACCTGGGAGAACCTCGTGTCTGATGCAAGAATAAAGCAAGGCTTAATTCATCAGCATTGCCAAGTAAGTAAAGAAAATTACCTGGATTTGTACATAAATTAACATTTTATTGCTTGATGTTTTTTAGGTAAGGATAGATACATTAGGCTTGCTTTGTGAAAGTAATCGGAGCACAGAAATTGTTTCCATGGAAGAAATGCAGTGGATTCAGTTCTTTATTACATACAATCTTAACAGCCAGTCTCCAGGAGTGCGGCAACAGATCTGTTCTCTTCTTAAAAAGGTAGAATTTCCCATCAGAAGGCATAGGGAAGTTCACCTGTGCTTCATTTCCTTTGTTTCAAAAGTTGTTTTGTAGGATACAGGAAAGTTCTCAGGTACTTTATAAATTGGAGCAGAGTAAATCCAAACGTGAACCAGAGAATGAGTTAACCAAACAGCACCCTTCTGTTTCTTTACAGCAGTATAAGGTAGGTGATATATTTCTAAACATGAGAGTTTTATACTTACTGTAATTTTTTTTTTTTTTTTAAGAATTTCATGTCATCCATTTGTAACAGTCTTTTTGAAGCATTGTTTCCTGGATCTTCCTACTCGACTAGATTTTCAGCTTTAACCATTTTAGGTTCAATAGCTGAAGTTTTTCATGTCCCAGAAGGTAAGTGTTTAATAATGTTAGGGGAAGTAATTTTTAAATCTTTTTGTTTTTAAAATATTTTTAGGCAGAATTTATACAGTATATCAGCTGAGTCATGATATTGATGTTGGTCGTTTCCAAACACTAATGGAATGTTTTACCAGCACTTTTGAAGACGTGAAAATTTTAGCATTTGATCTTCTGATGAAGTTATCAAAAACAGCTGTACATTTTCAGGTATCAGGACTTTTCTAGTATAAATGTGGTATTTGACAGTTACTGAGTCTGCGCTTTATTCTAGGATTCGGGGAAACTGCAAGGCTTATTTCAGGCAGCATTGGAGCTCAGCACAAGCACCAAACCATACGACTGTGTGACAGCTTCCTACCTGCTGAACTTCTTAATCTGGCAGGATGCTCTACCGTCATCCTTGTCTGCCTACTTAACTCAGCAAGTTGCATGTGATAATGGAGATAGGCCTGCTGCTGTGGTGGAAAGGAACACATTAATGGGTTTGTATTGATGTTTGCTCTTATCAAAACGACATTACTTTGATTTTCTGTTTGCTTTTTCTAGTTATCAAATGCTTGATGGAAAATCTTGAGGAAGAAGTATCTCAGGCTGAAAATTCTCTGCTTCAGGCAGCAGCAGCATTTCCAATGTATGGGCGAGTCCACTGTATAACAGGAGCTTTGCAGAAGTTATCTCTAAAGTAAGGATTTCCACAGCTGCCTCCTGTCTCAGTAGTATAAATTTCCCTAATGTCCTTGTTGCAGCAGCCTGCAGTTGGTGAGCGAGTGGAGACCTGTGGTAGAGAAGCTCCTTTTGATGTCCTACAGGCTTTCCACTGTGGTGTCTCCAGTCATTCAGAGCTCATCCCCTGAAGGCCTCATCCCAATGGACACTGATTCAGGTTAGCAAATGAAGAAGGCCGGCTAGAGTGCTGGGTTTCATGTACGCTCATTTCTTTCCCTCAGAGTCAGCAAGCCGCTTACAGATGATTCTGAATGAGATTCAGCCTCGAGATACTAATGATTATTTTAACCAAGCCAAAATATTGAAAGAACATGATAGCTTTGATATGAAGGACTTGAATGCTAGTGTGGTGAATATTGATACTTCTACAGAAATCAAAGGTAACTTGTATAAAATGGATACTGTAATTCATGGTTGCAATCGTTGTGTTTTTTTTTGTTTAAGGTAAAGAAGTAAAAACATGTGATGTAACTGCGCAGATGGTGCTGGTATGTTGTTGGAGAAGTATGAAGGAAGTTGCTTTACTTTTAGGCATGTTGTGCCAGCTTCTGCCCATGCAGCCTGTGCCAGAATCTTCTGATGGATTATTGACGGTGGAGCAGGTAAGGCACATGTTTATTCCACCATGTATAATATCGGACATTTGTTTTTGCTTTTTTTTTAAAGGTAAAAGAAATAGGAGATTACTTTAAACAACACCTTTTGCAGTCCAGGCACAGAGGAGCATTTGAATTGGCTTATACTGGTTTTGTGAAACTCACTGAAGTACTAAACAGGTAAAACAAATATCCTTTTGTGTACGTTTTAAATTCCGAATATTTGATTATATATGCCTTTTAGGTGCCCAAATGTGAGTCTGCAAAAGCTGCCAGAACAGTGGCTATGGAGTGTTTTAGAGGAAATTAAATGCAGTGATCCTTCATCTAAACTCTGTGCTACAAGGCGCAGTGCTGGAATTCCTTTCTACATACAGGTATTTATCTGTAGGACCCTAGCTGTTTGTTTACCCTGTTAATTTTTGCATTCTTTTTCCATAGGCACTGTTGGCATCTGAACCAAAGAAAGGCAGAATGGATTTGTTGAAAATAACAATGAAAGAGTTAATCTCTTTGGCTGGGCCTACAGATGACATACAGAGTACAGTCCCCCAGGTAATCATGGAAATACACAAACCCTCCAGTGTACCCACAACTAATTTTGAACTTCTTGTTTTAGGTTCATGCTTTAAATATCCTTAGAGCATTGTTCAGAGATACGCGCCTGGGAGAAAATATTATTCCTTATGTTGCTGATGGAGCTAAGGCTGCAATTCTGGGTTTTACATCACCGGTCTGGGCAGTAAGTGCTGTCACTATTTATTTTCATTGATTTAAGCCTTATTGTGTTTTCGTTTGTACATTAGGTGCGAAATTCATCCACACTTCTCTTTAGTGCCTTGATCACAAGAATTTTTGGAGTTAAAAGGGCAAAGGATGAACATTCCAAAACAAATAGGTAAGCTCCATTTAAGGCTAACTTTACTTTTTTGATAATAAATTTTTTCCTCCTTCTTTCACAGAATGACAGGGAGAGAGTTTTTCTCTCGTTTCCCAGAACTCTATCCTTTTCTTCTCAAACAGTTGGAAACTGTAGCCAATACAGTAGACAGGTAAGAAGAGAATTGGGTGGGGCAAAATGACCAAATCTTTCATGTGTAATAATTGTTGTTTCAGTGATATGGGAGAACCAAATCGTCATCCAAGCATGTTTCTCTTACTTTTGGTGTTGGAGAGACTCTACGCTTCCCCGATGGATGGTACTTCTTCTGCTCTCAGCATGGGACCTTTTGTTCCCTTCATTATGAGGTAGTGTCATGCTGTGTAGAAATTGTCTAGGTTTGAATGGTCTTGTGTTTTTATTTCTCCCCAGGTGTGGTCACTCACCTGTCTACCACTCCCGTGAAATGGCAGCTCGTGCCTTGGTCCCATTTGTTATGATAGATCACATTCCTAATACCATTCGAACTCTGTTGTCCACACTCCCCAGCTGCACTGACCAGTGTTTCCGGCAAAACCACATTCATGGGACACTTCTCCAGGTAAGTAAAGTTGCTTTGTGTGACTTCTGTCAACAGCAGGATTTTTTTTTCTTTTTTGGTTTAGGTTTTTCATTTGTTGCAAGCCTACTCAGACTCCAAACACGGAACGAATTCAGACTTCCAGCACGAGCTGACTGACATCACTGTTTGTACCAAAGCCAAACTCTGGCTGGCCAAGAGGTATGTTAAAATCCCACATGAGCAAGGAGTTACTCAATTTATATTCTGTTCTTTACCTTTCTAGGCAAAATCCATGTTTGGTGACCAGAGCTGTATATATTGATATTCTCTTCCTATTGACTTGCTGCCTCAACAGATCTGCAAAGGACAACCAGCCAGGTATGATTCATAGTTATACTGTATTTTGGAATTCTCTTTCCCTTTTGCTTTTTTTGCTTCTTAGTTCTGGAGAGTCTTGGCTTCTGGGAGGAAGTCAGAGGGATTATCTCAGGATCAGAGCTGATAACGGGATTCCCTTGGGCCTTCAAGGTGCCAGGCCTGCCCCAGTACCTCCAGAGCCTCACCAGACTAGCCATTGCTGCAGTGTGGGCCGCGGCAGCCAAGAGTGGAGAGCGGGAGACGAATGTCCCCATCTCTTTCTCTCAGCTGTTAGAATCTGCCTTCCCTGAAGTGCGCTCACTAACACTGGAAGCCCTCTTGGAAAAGTTCTTAGCAGCAGCCTCTGGACTTGGAGAGAAGGGCGTGCCACCCTTGCTGTGCAACATGGGAGAGAAGTTCTTATTGTTGGCCATGAAGGAAAATCACCCAGAATGCTTCTGCAAGGTAAAGTCTCCAACGTACTGACTGGCCCTTTACTCTTTTTTGTGTGCGGATTTGGCTTACACAGATACTGAAAATTCTCCACTGCATGGACCCTGGTGAGTGGCTTCCCCAGACGGAGCACTGTGTCCATCTGACCCCAAAGGAGTTCTTGATCTGGACGATGGATATTGCTTCCAATGAAAGGTTTGCCCCCAAAACCTCCTGTGCAACCTTGGTGTGTTGTTTTTTTGTTTGTTTATTTTTCTAGATCTGAAATTCAGAGTGTAGCTCTGAGACTTGCTTCCAAAGTCATTTCCCACCACATGCAGACATGTGTGGAGGTAAGGCTGGTTCTGATCTTGTTCCGGGACCTGAACTACTGATAGGTACATTTTGTGCTTTTAGAACAGGGAATTGATAGCTGCTGAGCTGAAGCAGTGGGTTCAGCTGGTCATCTTGTCATGTGAAGACCATCTTCCTACAGAGTCTAGGCTGGCCGTCGTTGAAGTCCTCACCAGTACTACACCACTTTTCCTCACCAACCCCCATCCTATTCTTGGTAAGTGCGCCGAGACGGAAGTCTGTTGTACCTAGGTAATTCAGATTCCTTTTGGTCTTCTTAGAGTTGCAGGATACACTTGCTCTCTGGAAGTGTGTCCTTACCCTTCTGCAGAGTGAGGAGCAAGCTGTTAGAGATGCAGCCACGGAAACCGTGACAACTGCCATGTCACAAGAAAATACCTGCCAGTCAACAGGTACCTCGTTCTTATCCTTTTGCATTGTCTTAATTCATTGCTCACCTTTCTCCTGTCTTTGCAGAGTTTGCCTTCTGCCAGGTGGATGCCTCCATCGCTCTGGCCCTGGCCCTGGCCGTCCTGTGTGATCTGCTCCAGCAGTGGGACCAGTTGGCCCCTGGACTGCCCATCCTGCTGGGATGGCTGTTGGGAGAGAGTGATGACCTCGTGGCCTGTGTGGAGAGCATGCATCAGGTGATCCCGGGGTGTCAGGGGAGTAGGAGGCAAGACTGACTTTCGGCTTTTTCATCTGATTTAGGTGGAAGAAGACTACCTGTTTGAAAAAGCAGAAGTCAACTTTTGGGCCGAGACCCTGATCTTTGTGAAATACCTCTGCAAGCACCTCTTCTGTCTCCTCTCAAAGTCCGGCTGGCGTCCCCCAAGCCCTGAGATGCTCTGTCACCTTCAAAGGATGGTGTCAGAGCAGTGCCACCTCCTGTCTCAGTTCTTCAGAGAGCTTCCACCAGCTGCTGAGTTTGTGAAGACAGTGGAGTTCACAAGACTACGCATTCAAGAGGAAAGGACTTTGGCTTGCTTGAGGCTGCTGGCCTTTTTGGAAGGAAAGGAAGGGGAAGACACCCTAGTTCTCAGTGTTTGGGACTCTTATGCAGAATCGAGGCAGTTAACTCTTCCAAGAACAGAAGCGGCATGTTGAAGAAAATCTGGGGGATTGGGATGGGGGTATGTGTGGATTTTTCCTCCACTAAATCTGCAGGAAACATGTTGAACATAAATTCAAAAATTTTATCCCATTCATGCCTCCCCTACTTCTGTGAGTCCAGTC